TCTGCAGGGGACGCCCGGGTACCGCCGCCCAACCAAGGACCCGGCAGCTCCGGGCGGGCCGGGCCGGCCCCTCTCCGCCGCGTCATCCCCCGGCCTCCTGCGGCCGGCAGCGGGCGCCCCTCAGCCCGCCAGGGCCCGGACCGCCGCACGCGAGGCACGGGGACACCAGGCGCCGTCCGGGGACGGGCTTCCGCCGAGAGGAAGCTCGGGGCGGCCAGGCAGTGGCCTCCGCCCTGCGGCCCTGGAGCAGCTCTGCCCGGCGGGCTCGGGGCGGACGGCGGGGACGAGCGCACGGGCGGCCTCGGGGCTCCTGCACTCGCCCAAGGCGGGCGGGGACGACAAGGCGGGACCCCCGAGGGCCGCAGGCGCACTCACCACGGCCGCCTCCGCCCGCTGCGCCGCCCCCGCCCTGCGCGACCCGGACCCGCTTCCGCTGCCGCAGCCGCTCGGACCGCCGCCCCCGCCCAACGGGGAGCCCGCCAGGCCCGACGCCACGAGCCCCGAGGCATCGATGGCCGAGGAAGGCAGAGCGCGCGGGTAGCCCGCATCCGCCCCTCGTGCGCCTGCGCCTTGGGCTCCGGCGGCCTGGCCGGCTTTTCTTTGTGCGCCTGCGCGCACTCGGGCGCATTGGGAACAGCGCCCCTTGTGGCCAGCGGGCGGCGGTCGTGGGCGGGGTTGCAGGCGAGGCTCAACGAACGCTGGTTCGGGACCCGCCTCCGGCGCTCCCTGTTGCCGGGCCCTGAGCAAGTGGCTTCATGAACCCCGTGACGTTGGCCATGGAGATAAGACCACTGGGTGATGGTTTAAGGAAGATAACGTGTAAAGGGCTAAGGACTGTCGGTGGAAATCAGGGGTGCAGGAGAAATGGATAAACAGCCAGAGGTCAACTCGGACTTTGTACATAGGACATGGTGCCAGGGCCCTGCCAGGAAGTGCAGATCGAAGCTAGGCTCACGAGGAGGCTGGAGGTGGGGGGTGGGGAGGCAACGGATGGACATGGACTTCCTGGGCTGGGCTCTGTGACAGCAGAGTAGACTCTGTCCTGGGACTTGGTGGTGCTACCCTTGGCCTCCCACAGTCCTGCCACCCTGCTGCCGCCACCATGCTGCCCCCTGGGACTGCGACCCTCTTGACTCTGCTCCTGGCAGCTGGCTCGCTGGGCCAGAAGCCTCAGAGGCCACGCCGGCCCGCATCCCCCATCAGCACCATCCAGCCCAAGGCCAATTTTGATGCTCAGCAGGTAGAAGTTGGGGGGGGTAGAGGGAGGCAGGTTGCCCTCGAGTTCTCCCATGGTCTGCCCCCAGTTTGCAGGGACCTGGCTCCTTGTGGCTGTGGGCTCCGCTTGCCGTTTCCTGCAGGAGCAGGGCCACCGGGCCGAGGCCACCACACTGCATGTGGCTCCCCAGGGCACAGCCATGGCTGTCAGTACCTTCCGAAAGCTGTGAGTCCCAGAGCAGCCCTGCACCCTAACCCCAGCCTGTGGTGCCTCCTCCCCGCCCCCCCAGGGATGGGATCTGCTGGCAGGTGCGCCAGCTCTATGGAGACACAGGGGTCCTCGGCCGCTTCCTGCTTCAAGGTGAGGCAGGGGCTGCAGGGCATGTGGGTGGGTCTCTGACATGGCTACTGTGGCTCTGCCCCAGCCCGAGACGCCCGAGGGGCTGTGCACGTGGTTGTCGCTGAGACCGACTACCAGAGTTTCGCTGTCCTGTACCTGGAGCGGGCGGGGCAGCTGTCAGTGAAGCTCTACGGTATGTGGGGGCCAGCCTCTGTGACCAGGCAGCCAGGACCCCAGGAACCCTGTCTGCCCTGCAGCCCGCTCGCTCCCTGTGAGCGACTCGGTCCTGAGTGGGTTTGAGCAGCGGGTCCAGGAGGCCCACCTGACTGAGGACCAGATCTTCTACTTCCCCAAGTACGGTGAGTGTCCCCAGCAGGTCCCCAGCTCAGCCTGTCCAGCCTGACCCCTGCCTTGGGCCCCCAGGCTTCTGCGAGGCTGCAGACCAGTTCCACGTCCTGGACGGTGAGTGCACAGCGGGGCAAGCATGGCGGCGTCTGCCACCGGCTGAGTCTCGTCTCTGCTGCAGAAGTGAGGAGGTGAGGCCGGCACACAGCTCCAGTGCTGAGAAGTCAGTGCCCCGAGAGACGACCCCACCAGTGGGGTGCCCGCTGCCTGTCCTCCGTGAAACCAGCCTCAGATCAGGGCCCTGCCACCCAGGGCAGGGGATCTTCTGCCGGCTGCCCCAGAGGACAGTGGGTGGAGTGGTACCTACTTATTAAATGTCTCAGACCCCTCTCTGACTCTTCTGTCCACTCTGGACCGGCGC